GGGAGGTTGCAGTGAGCTGAGATCATGCCATTGCACTGTAGCCTGGCCAGCAGAGCAAGACTCTCAAATAAAATAAAATAAAGGTTGTTTCAAGTTAAAAAAAAAAGTCTAATAAAATCGAAAGAGTTAAAAAATTATAAGCGTTTATAAGGCCGGGCGCCGTGGCTCAAGCCTGTAATCCCAGCACTTTGGGAAGCCAAGGTGGGCGGATTGCCTGTCAGTAGTTTCAGACCAGCCTGGCCTCAACGTGGTGAAACCCTGTCTCTACTAAAAAAACAAAAATTAGCAGGGCGTGGTGGCGGGCGCCTGTAATCCCAGCTTCTGGGGAGGCTGAGGGAGGAGAATTACTTGCACCCGGGAGGCGGAGCTTTCAGTTAGCCGAGATCCTGCCACTGCACTCCAGCCTGGGCGGCAGAGGGAGACTGTCTCAAAAAGATAAACAAATAAAAAAAAGAGATTATAAAATATATATGAAAATCTAGAGCGTTCAAAAATGACAAATTTGATGGATTTATTTATAAGATTTTACTAAAATTAGGGTTTTTTGTTTTGTTTTTTGAGATGGCGTTTCACTCTTGTTGCCCAGGCTGGAGTGCAATGGCCCGATCTCGGCTCACTGCAACCTCCACCTCCTGGGTTCAAATGATTCTCCTGCTTCAGCCTCCTGAGTAGCTGGGATTGCAGGCGCCCACCACCACGCCCAACTAATTTTTGTATTTTTAGTAGAGAAGGAGTTTCACCAGGTCGACCAGGCTAGTCTTGAACTTCTGACCTCAGGTGATCCCCCCGCCTCCGCCTCCCAAACCGATGGGATTAAAGGCGTAAGCCATCACGCCCGGCCTTTGCGGCAGACTGGGCTGGCACTCTTTCTTCAGTCAGCCCAGCATCTGATAACATCTTCCGTCACTCAGGGCCTGAAGGGGCGGGGCCTTAAACATTATCCAATCAGGGACGCTGGACTGGGACCGTCCAATCAGGCACGCAGCTGGAGCGGACAGGGCGGCTTCCGGGATGTGGTAGGACCGTTGGCTCTCGCTGCACGCGGAGGTCAAGGTGTCGTCCTTACTGCTGTGTGTCGTCCGCTCCTAAAGGCCCAGCTTCTATGGCCCTGTGACCTGCAGGTATTGGGAGATTCACAACTAAGTCGCCAGGACCCCCGGAAGCCTAGAAATGGTGAGTCAGCCGGGTCCGACATCCCGAGAGAGGGTAAATATGTGTGTTTGTGTGTGTTTTCCAGGGATCGTTGACATTTCGGGATGTGGCCATACAATTCTCTCTGGAGGAGTGGCAATGCCTGGACACTGCACAGCAGAATTTATATAGGAATGTGATGTTAGAGAACTACAGAAACCTGGTCTTCCTGGGTGAGAATAACTTTAATACGCAATTCCTAGTAAAGATGCATGTTACTCATTTTTAATAAAACAGGTATTGCTGCCCCTAAGCCAGACCTGATCATTTTTCTGGAGCAAGGAAAAGAGCCCTGGAATATGAAGAGACATGAGCTGGTGAAAGAACCGCCAGGTAGGTGAGAATGAATACAGACAACATGGATGTGGACTAATTTGTTATTTTTATTTCTTTTCAGTTATATGTTCTCATTTTGCTCAAGACCTTTGGCCAGAGCAGGGCAGAGAAGATTCTTTCCAAAAAGTGATATTGAGAAGATATGAAAAATGTGGACATGAGAATTTACAGTTAAAAATTGGTTGTACCAATGTGGATGAGTGTAAGGTGCACAAAAAAGGTTATAATAAGCTTAACCAGAGTTTGACAACTACACAAAGCAAAGTATTTCAATGTGGCAAATATGCAAACATCTTTCATAAATGTTCAAATTCAAAAAGACATAAGATAAGGCATACTGGAAAGAAACTTTTGAAATGTAAAGAATATGTCAGATCATTTTGCATGCTTTCACACCTATCTCAACATAAAAGAATTTATACTAGAGAGAATTCCTACAAAAGTGAAGAACATGGCAAAGCCTTTAACTGGTCCTCAGCCCTTACTTATAAGAGAATTCATACTGGAGAGAAACCCTGCAAATGTGAAGAATGTGGCAAAGCCTTTAGTAAGTTCTCAATCCTTACTAAGCATAAGGTAATTCATACTGGAGAGAAACATTACAAATGTGAAGAATGTGGCAAAGCCTTCACCCGGTCCTCAAGCCTTATTGAACATAAGAGAAGTCATGCTGGAGAGAAACCCTACAAATGTGAAGAATGTGGCAAAGCCTTTAGTAAGGCCTCAACCCTTACTGCACATAAGACAATTCATGCTGGAGAGAAACCCTACAAATGTGAAGAATGTGGCAAAGCTTTCAACCGGTCCTCAAACCTTATGGAACATAAGAGAATTCATACTGGAGAGAAGCCCTGCAAATGTGAAGAATGTGGCAAAGCCTTTGGTAACTTCTCAACCCTTACTAAACATAAGGTAATTCATACTGGAGAGAAACCCTACAAATGTGAAGAATGTGGCAAAGCCTTCAGCTGGCCCTCAAGCCTTACTGAACACAAGAGAATTCATGCTGGAGACAAACCTTACAAATGTGAAGAATGTGGCAAAACCTTTAAGTGGTCCTCAACACTTACTAAACATAAGATAATTCATACTGGAGAGAAACCCTACAAATGTGAAGAATGTGGCAAAGCCTTTACTACATTTTCGAGCCTTACTAAACATAAAGTAATTCATACTGGAGAGAAACACTACAAATGTGAAGAATGTGGCAAAGTCTTCAGCTGGTCCTCAAGCCTTACTACACATAAGGCAATTCATGCTGGAGAGAAACTCTACAAATGTGAAGAATGTGGCAAAGCCTTTAAGTGGTCCTCAAACCTTATGGAACATAAGAGAATTCATACTGGAGAGAAACCCTACAAATGTGAAGAATGTGGCAAAGCCTTCAGTAAGGTTGCAAACCTTACTAAACATAAGGTAATTCATACTGGAGAGAAACAATACAAATGTGAAGAATGTGGCAAAGCCTTCATCTGGTCCTCAAGACTTAGTGAACATAAGAGAATTCATACTGGAGAGAAACCCTACAAATGTGAAGAATGTGGCAAAGCCTTTAGCTGGGTCTCAGTCCTTAACAAACATAAGAAAATTCATGCTGGAAAGAAATTCTACAAATGTGAAGAATGTGGTAAAGACTTCAACCAATCCTCACACCTTACTACTCATAAGAGAATTCATACTGGAGGAAAAACCCTACAAATGTGAAAAATGTGGCAAAGCTTTCAATTAGTTCTTAACCCTTACTGAACATAAGGGTATTTATACAGGAGGGAAACCCTACAAATGTGAAGAATGTGGCAAATTTTTTAACTGTTCCTCAATCCTTACTAAACATAAGGTAATTCATACTGGAGGGAATTCCTACAATTGTGTGGAATGTGGCAAAGCCTTTAATCAGTCCTTAAGGCTTACTACGTACAAGACAACTCATACTGGAGAGAAACCATACACGTGTGAAGAATGTGGGAAAGCCTCTAACAGATCCTCAATTCTTAACAGACATAAGCTAATTCATACTAGAGAGAAACTGCAAACCTGAAAGATGTGACAAGGCTTTTGGCAACACCTGAAACTTTTCTGAATATAAAAGAAATCATACTGGTGAGAAATCCTAGAAATGTGAAGAATGTGACAAAGCCTTTAAATGGCTGTCACACTTGATTGTAGGTAAGATATCTCATACTGGAGAAAACTACTAGAATAAACAATGTGGCAAAACATTTAACCAATGCTCATGCCTAATTGCAAAGGAAAGCATTTACACTAGCCTGGGCAACAGAGGGAGACTGTCTAGGGGAAAAAATGTGAATGTCATTAATATC